AGTCTCGCTCTGTCGCCAAGGCTGGAGTGCAGTGGCGCGATCTCGGCTCACTGCAACCTCTGCCTCCTGGGTTCAAGCGATTCTCCTGCTTCAGCCTCCCGAGTAGCTGGGATTACAGGCGCACGCGCCACCATGCCCGGCTAATTTTTCTGTTTTTGGTAGATCCGCCCACCTTGGCCTCCCAAAGTGCTGAGATTACAGGTGTGAGCCACCATGCCCAGCCTAAACCATAAATAAATTCTAAATAAATAAATCCTGTCATATATTTTAAGATAATAGCTTGACAATTTTTCTAAAATCAGTATTTGGGGTGATTAAAGTTTATTATGTTGATGCACAAATTATTATATCTATCACAATAATTTGAAGTTATAGATGGAAGCAACAACTCACTTAAAAAAATAAAGTTTACTATTATTTGGTCTCAAATAATTCATCTATTTGAAGGATGATGATTTCAACTCTTCATATCTTCCACCTTTAGTACCCGAGGCTATTGAATGCTTAAATATTGACACATTATATTGAAATATACAACTTCCGTAGCACAACTTACTCTTTATAATTGTTTTGTTAGCTTAAAAGATTTTTATATATTTAGTTACGTATTTGTAAAAACTTTCATTTTTTTACGGTATGGTGTTGGCAAAACGGTGCAATTTACCTTGGAGTAACTAGATATGATTGATAGAGCTCTAGACTCAAAATAGTTCCAAATCTGACACCAACTACTTGTCTCCTAACTTCACAAGTCTCCTAACCTCTCTGGGATGCAGGTTACTCATATGAAATATTGAGAAACTATTCAAATAATATTTAAAAGCTGTTTTCAGTTCCTATTATCTCTTCAAATGAAAACATCTGCTAACCCCCTTTCTAGCCACTCCTGAAATTGGTAGCCATGGCCGCTTCCCGCGACAGTCCACTTGAGGGCGCTGTGGCAACAGCTAGCGCCGGGAGGCAGGAAGCCGATCGGGGGCGGGGATCGAAGGCCTCAGACGTCGACGCCGGCGTGGGCGCGAGCACGGTGCACTCTGGGAGCTGTCACTAGGCCCTTCGGCTCCCGGTCTCGGTGTAGCTGCCGTGGTTGCCAGGAGAGCTGCGCCGGCGAGAAGCGGCCGAGCCAGCAGCAGGTAAAAGCGTCCCTGCCCCCAGTGCGGCCGCTTAAATTTTCACAGTCATTTTTCCAATTCCTAGGAAGGAACACACAAGTAGTTATCTTTCAGGCTGTCTTTGAATACTTCCATGACCCTGAACACTAGCTGAGGAGAGTTTCAACCACTGCTAACAGTAAGGAACATTTTCAAGTTAGTCATTACCTTAACCTTGGTTCCTCCTGCAAACTCTTTTGTAGGTAATGACTTTACATGAGTTTGGAACTGGTCTCTAGTGGGAAGTTGTGGGAGGATGAACACAGAAGAGCTGGAGTTATTGAGTGACTCCAAATACAGAAACTATGTAGCAGCAATTGACAAAGCACTAAAGAATTTTGAATACTCCAGTGAATGGGCAGATTTGATATCAGCACTTGGAAAACTTAATAAGGTATGTCTGTATTATCCATTTCATAAAAGGAGTTTCTCAACTACATTAAAATGCTTTCTTCAAGGTTTTACAAAATAATGCAAAGTACCAAGTAGTACCCAAAAAGCTGACCATAGGCAAACGCCTAGCTCAATGTCTACATCCAGCATTACCAGGTGGAGTTCATCGGAAGGCGCTTGAAACATATGAAATTATCTTCAAAATAATTGGACCTAAGCGACTTGCCAAAGATCTTTTTTTATATAGGTAAGAATAATTTTACTATATATATACAAATATTCCTTCTCCTTTGTCTTTATTTTTTTAATAGTTCTGGATTATTTCCTCTTCTTGCAAATGCTGCCATGTCTGTGAAACCAACATTGCTCAGTTTGTATGAGATATATTATCTGCCTTTGGGTAAAACACTGAAACCTGGTCTACAGGGATTGCTTACTGGTATTCTTCCTGGCTTAGAAGAAGGATCAGAGTACTATGAGAGGTAAGATCATATTTGGTGCAGTTATGTAATTGTCCCTTCTTAAACCACTTTATTTATACCTCAGAACAAATATGTTGTTGGAAAAGGTTGCTGCTGCTGTGGACCAGTCAGCATTCTACAGTGCCCTGTGGGGTAGTCTTCTCACCAGTCCTGCTGTGCGTTTACCTGGAATCACGTATGTTCTTGCCCATTTAAACAGGAAGCTTTCTATGGAAGATCAACTTTATATAATTGGCAGTGATATTGAGCTAATGGTAGGTCTAAAAATATGGTTGCTCATTTCACAGACAATAGATGTTAAAGATGCTGTTATTTCAGGTAGAAGCAGTAAGTACTTCAGTGCAGGACTCAAGTGTACTTGTACAGAGAAGCACACTGGACCTCATACTCTTCTGTTTTCCATTCCACATGAGTCAGGTAAAATATTAACGCCGATGTTATTATAAGGCGCTAAGTACAACCATATTCCTAACTCTTTCAGGCCACTCGACCGGATATGATCAGGATCTTGTCAGCAGCCCTTCATGTAGTGCTAAGGAGGGATATGTCTCTGAATCGAAGACTTTATGCATGGCTTCTTGGTAGGTATTTGATGTCTGTGGTCATGATTGGGTTTAAGTAATTTTGTGATTTGTTTCCATGGAGGTTTTGATAACAACGGTGCTATCATAGGACCCAGAAGCACAAGACACAGTAATCCTGAAGAACATGCCACTTACTATTTCACTACCTTTTCAAAAGAATTATTAGTCCAGGTAATGAATACTTTTATTATTCTTTGGTTACTTTAAATGACCAGTGTACTTTCCTTTTTTAAAGGCAATGGTGGGAATCTTACAAGTGAATGGATTTGGAGAAGAGAACACTCTAATGCAGGATCTAAAGCCTTTTCGCATTTTAATCAGTTTACTGGACAAACCTGAGCTAGGTAATGTATACTGTCCTAGGGCATAAGGTCATATTACTGTCTTTAATTTGAATATTAATTTTAGGACCTGTAATTCTAGAAGATGTCCTGATTGAAGTGTTTAGAACATTATATTCTCAATGCAAAGCAGAGTTGGATCTTCAAACTGAACCACCCTTCAGCAAGGATCATGCTCAGTTAAGCAGGTGGATTATCAAAAAATTAAATGTGACATGAATTTAGTTTTTGTTTTCTTTTCTCTTTTTTCAGTAAATTAAGAGAAAATAAGAAAACAGCAGAGCTGATTAAAACTGCTAACCTTCTCTTTAATTCCTTCGAACCTTATTATATGTGGGATTATGTTGCACGCTGGTTTGAAGAATGTTGTAGGTATGTTAAACTTTCATTCCTTTTAATTTCGTTATACTTAATAAAGTGAATTTTGTCCTTTTAGGAGGACACTGCATGTGAGACTTCAGATTGGACCTGGAGATAGTAATGACTCATCTGAATTACAGCTGACCAATTTCTGCTTACTGGTGGATTTTTTGTTGGACATAGTTTCTTTGGTAAGACCACCTTGGTAAGAAAATATCAAGGATCTCCTCACTTCTTTGCTTTCTCATTTTGAAGCCTACTAGAAGTATGAGGGTGCTGTGTCAGGTATGACATTCAGCCTGTTTTGTTTTTAAATGTTAAACTTTTTTCATTTCACTTTTATTTTCAGGAGACTTACATTGAAATCCAGACAGAACACTTGCCCCAGTTGCTGCTCAGAATGATTTCTGCCTTGACAAGCCATCTCCAGACATTGCACTTATCTGAACTCACAGATTCTCTCAGACTCTGCTCAAAGATCCTTAGCAAGGTTCAGCCTCCACTGTTATCTGCTAGCACTGGAGGTGTTTTGCAGTTTCCAAGTGGGCAGAACAATTCAGTCAAAGAGTGGGAAGACAAAAAGGTAATTTTAACTATTATTTTTGGTATTAGACTCAGCCTTTTGTTTTCTTAAAAATCTCTAACAGGTATCATCAGTTTCTCATGAAAATCCTACTGAAGTGTTTGAAGATGGAGAAAATCCACCAAGTAGTCGATCATCAGAGAGTGGATTCACTGAGTTTATACAATATCAAGCAGACCGAACTGATGATATTGACAGAGAACTGAGTGAGGGCCAGGGGGCAGCTGCCATCCCAATTGGTAGCACATCCTCTGAGACAGAAACAGCATCCACTGTGGGATCTGAAGAAACCATCATCCAGACCCCTTCCGTAGTCACTCAGGGGACAGCAACCCGAAGTAGGAAGACAGCCCAAAAGACTGCAATGCAGTGCTGCTTGGAGTATGTCCAACAGTTTCTTACCAGACTTATCAACCTCTACATCATTCAGAATAACTCTTTTTCTCAGTCTTTGGCTACAGAACATCAAGGGGATCTTGGTCGAGAACAAGGAGAGACTTCAAAATGGGACAGAAATTCACAAGGAGATGTAAAAGAGAAAAACATAAGTAAACAAAAAACTTCTAAAGAATACCTGTCTGCCTTCCTTGCTGCCTGTCAGCTCTTCCTAGAGTGCTCAAGTTTCCCAGTTTACATTGCTGAGGGGAACCATACATCAGAGTTACGTTCTGAAAAATTGGAGACTGGTAAGGTCATCTCAGTTTTGCTTATATTTCAGTGAACTCTGATTGCTACCATCTTTTGTTTCAGACTGTGAGCATGTGCAGCCTCCACAGTGGCTCCAGACTCTGATGAATGCTTGCAGCCAAGCAAGTGATTTCAGTGTTCAGAGTGTTGCTATTTCACTAGTTATGGACCTGGTGGGACTGACACAGTCTGTGGCCATGGTCACTGGGGAAAACATCAACAGTGTAGAGCCTGCACAACCCTTAAGTCCAAACCAGGGAAGAGTAGCTGTGGTTATTAGACCTCCCCTCACTCAGGGCAATCTGAGGTACATAGCTGAGAAGACTGAATTTTTCAAGGTAAATTCTAAGAAATGCATATATGACTATGATTGTGACTGTCACTTTTACATCTTTTTTATAGCATGTAGCTTTAACATTGTGGGACCAGTTGGGAGATGGGACACCTCAGCATCACCAGAAGAGTGTGGAACTATTTTATCAATTACATAACTTAGTTCCTTCTTCTAGCATCTGTGAGGATGTTATAAGTCAGCAGTTAACCCATAAAGATAAGGTAAATCCTCTTATCTTGTGCACACCGCCCCCAACATAATTTAAGCTCCCATGTTTCTCCTCAGAAAATAAGGATGGAAGCACATGCCAAGTTTGCAGTTCTTTGGCATCTAACGAGAGATCTCCATATAAATAAATCTTCATCTTTTGTACGTTCTTTTGACAGGTCAGTTACATTTTATATTAAGATTTCACAGTTTCTTTATTTTAATTATTTGTGTTTATTTTAGGTCACTGTTCATCATGTTAGATAGCCTTAACAGTCTCGATGGTTCTACTAGCTCTGTGGGACAAGCCTGGCTGAACCAAGTCCTACAAAGACATGATATTGCACGAGTTTTGGAACCATTGCTATTGCTCCTGCTTCATCCAAAAACTCAGAGGGTTTCAGTACAGCGTGTACAAGCAGAACGTTATTGGAATAAGTCTCCCTGTTATCCAGGAGAGGAGAGTGACAAGCATTTCATGCAAAATTTTGCCTGCAGCAATGGTGAATAACACATAGAAGTAGACAGCTTTATTTTTCTTCTTTTACTGTTTTTCTCATATATCAGTGAGCCAAGTACAACTCATCACATCAAAAGGAAATGGTGAAAAGCCACTTACCATGGATGAAATAGAGAACTTTAGTCTCACTGTGAATCCATTAAGTGACAGACTTTCCCTCCTAAGTACCAGCAGTGAGACAATTCCAATGGTTGTGTCTGATTTTGATCTTCCAGACCAACAGATAGAAATACTTCAGAGTTCTGACTCGGGATGTTCACAGTCCTCTGCTGGGGACAACTTGAGTTACGAAGTTGATCCTGAAACCGTGAATGCCCAAGAGGATTCTCAAATGCCCAAGGAAAGCTCCCCAGATGATGATGTTCAACAGGTAGTATTTGACCTGATATGTAAAGTTGTAAGTGGCCTCGAAGTGGAATCTGCATCAGTTACATCTCAATTAGAAATTGAAGCTATGCCCCCAAAGTGCAGTGATATAGATCCAGATGAAGAGACGATTAAAATTGAAGATGACTCCATTCAACAGAGTCAGAATGCTTTGCTGAGTAATGAAAGTTCTCAGTTTCTGTCTGTGTCTGCAGAGGGAGGCCATGAGTGTGTGGCAAATGGAATCTCCAGGAATAGCTCCTCACCTTGTATTTCAGGAACCACACACACTCTTCATGACTCTTCTGTTGCTTCCATAGAAACCAAATCTAGACAAAGGAGTCACAGTAGTATTCAATTCAGCTTCAAAGAAAAATTATCAGAAAAAGTTTCGGAGAAGGAAACAATAGTTAAGGAGTCAGGTAAACAACCAGGAGCAAAACCTAAAGTAAAACTTGCCAGAAAAAAGGATGATGACAAGAAAAAATCTTCAAATGAAAAACTCAAACAAACCAGTGTATTCTTCAGTGATGGTCTGGATTTAGAGAACTGGTATAGCTGTGGAGAGGGAGACATTTCTGAAATTGAGAGTGACATGGGTTCTCCAGGATCTCGAAAATCTCCCAATTTCAACATTCATCCTCTCTATCAACATGTGCTCCTGTATCTCCAGTTGTATGATTCATCCAGGACTTTGTATGCTTTCTCTGCCATCAAAGCCATCTTGAAAACTAACCCTATAGCTTTTGTAAATGCCATTTCAACTACTAGTGTAAATAATGCATATACTCCTCAGTTGTCTCTCCTTCAGAATCTATTGGCCAGACACCGGATTTCTGTTATGGGCAAAGATTTTTATAGTCACATTCCAGTGGACTCAAATCATAACTTCCGGAGTTCTATGTACATAGAAATTCTTATTTCTCTCTGCTTATATTACATGCGTAGCCATTACCCAACTCATGTCAAGGTTACTGCACAAGATTTAATAGGCAATCGAAACATGCAAATGATGAGCATAGAAATTCTGACACTACTCTTCACTGAGCTGGCAAAAGTAATAGAAAGCTCAGCGAAGGGTTTCCCTAGTTTTATTTCTGATATGTTATCTAAGTGCAAAGTTCAGAAAGTGATTCTTCATTGTTTGCTGTCATCTATCTTTAGTGCTCAGAAATGGCATAGTGAAAAAATGGCAGGTAAGAACCTGGTTGCTGTGGAAGAAGGTTTCTCAGAGGACAGCCTTATTAATTTCTCAGAGGATGAATTTGACAATGGCAGCACGTTGCAGTCACAACTTCTTAAGGTGCTTCAGAGGCTGATTGTTCTAGAACACAGAGTAATGACTATTCCTGAAGAGAATGAAACAGGTTTTGATTTTGTTGTATCTGACTTAGAACACATCAGTCCCCATCAACCCATGACTTCTCTTCAGTATTTGCATGCTCAGCCAATCACATGTCAAGGCATGTTCCTCTGTGCAGTGATACGAGCTTTGCATCAGCACTGTGCATGTAAGATGCACCCACAATGGATTGGTTTAATCACATCTACTCTGCCTTACATGGGAAAAGTTCTGCAGAGAGTGGTTGTTTCTGTGACACTACAACTGTGCAGAAATTTAGATAATCTAATTCAGCAGTACAAATACGAAACAGGATTATCTGATAGTAGGTAAGAGGTGATTTTTAACTTTATTGGTACTGACTTGTGTTTAAATGAATGCATTTTACTTCAGGCCTCTGTGGATGGCATCAATTATTCCACCAGATATGATTCTTACTCTTTTGGAAGGGATTACAGCCATTATCCATTACTGTTTGTTGGATCCAACTACACAGTATCACCAAGTAAGACTGCACAAATATTTGACTTCTTTTGATAATATGTTTCTTTTCCCCCAACTGTTAATAGCTTTTGGTCAGTGTAGACCAGAAACACTTGTTTGAAGCACGCAGTGGAATCCTCTCAATCCTTCATATGATCATGTCCTCTGTGACACTGCTTTGGAGCATACTGCATCAAGCTGATTCTTCAGAAAAGATGACTATTGCCGCATCCGCATCTCTTACCACTATTAATCTTGGAGCTACAAAGGTTAGACAATTCATATTTAATCTGTAGAGCTCGTTTCACTTTCATTTGCTTCAAATTGTTTTAGAACTTGAGACAACAGATTCTTGAATTGTTGGGCCCCATTTCAATGAATCATGGTGTTCACTTTATGGCTGCCATTGCATTTGTGTGGAATGAAAGAAGACAGAATAAAACAACCACCAGGACCAAGGTATGTATTTAGACATTTGGCACTTTTTGTTTTACATACATACATACAATGATTTATTACCTAGGTCATTCCTGCAGCCAGTGAAGAACAGCTTTTATTAGTGGAATTGGTTCGTTCAATCAGTGTCATGAGAGCAGAAACTGTTATCCAGACTGTAAAAGAAGTTTTAAAGCAGCCACCAGCCATAGCCAAGGACAAGGTAAGAAAAAACTCTTCTTCACATGTGTTTACTTCACTACAAAATTGATTTCTTTTATTTATAGAAACATCTTTCTTTGGAAGTCTGCATGCTTCAGTTTTTCTATGCTTATATTCAAAGGTAAGATTACTGATATTGATCTGTCCTTACTATCCCGTTTCTGTTTTCTCTTTGGCCCTTTTAGGGTTCTGAATGAGTTTATTATGAAAAACCCTAGTTTGGAAAATAAAAAAGACCAAAGAGACCTTCAGGTAAGGCAGTCTAAGAGCTGTTGCCAAAACTGCCATACATAGTTGTTCTTCCTTATTTTTTTAGGATGTAACTCACAAAATAGTGGATGCAATTGGTGCAATTGCTGGTTCTTCTCTGGAACAGACAACATGGCTGCGACGAAATCTTGAAGTTAAGCCTTCTCCCAAAATAATGGTAGATGGAACCAATTTGGAATCTGATGTTGAAGGTATTCTTGTCAAACATTTAGGTTTATTATCTTAGCCATATCTTTAATTTTCTCTTATTTATAGATATGTTATCACCTGCAATGGAAACCGCAAACATAACTCCTTCTGTATATAGTGTCCATGCATTGACATTACTCTCTGAGGTAAATATTAAGCTTTTTCACATGAACTCTCATATGTTACTCTTCATTTTTTATGTTTTCATAGGTTTTGGCTCATCTTTTGGATATGGTTTTCTATAGTGATGAAAAGGAGCGGGTTATTCCTTTACTTGTAAATATTATGCATTATGTTGTGCCCTACCTCAGAAATCACAGGTACTATCATTATTTAAATAGTTTTTAAAATTACGTAGGTTAAGGTGGTTTTTCTTCCTTGTAGTGCACATAATGCCCCTAGTTATCGAGCTTGTGTCCAGCTGCTCAGCAGTCTTAGTGGGTATCAGTACACACGGAGAGCTTGGAAAAAAGAAGCTTTTGACCTCTTTATGGATCCCAGTTTCTTTCAGATGGATGCCTCTTGTGTTAATCAGTAAGTTGCCCTCTTATTTGTATTCAGCATGATAATTACATGTTGTAATCCTTATCTCTTTCAGTTGGAGAGCAATTATGGACAATCTGATGACACATGATAAAACAACATTTAGAGATTTGATGAGTGAGTATTACGGGATGACAATCCAAGTTCTTAGTGTCACAGTCTCTTTCACTTGCTTTTTCAGCTCGTGTAGCAGTGGCTCAAAGCAGTTCACTTAATCTCTTTGCAAACCGTGATGTGGAGCTAGAACAGAGAGCTATGCTTCTTAAAAGATTAGCATTTGCTATTTTTAGCAGTGAAATTGACCAGTACCAGAAATATCTTCCAGATATACAAGGTAAAAAATGAAAAACCCTTTATTTTTTCTCTTAGTTATTGAAAATGCTCTGCATTTCTTTCAGAGAGATTGGTTGAGAGTCTCCGTTTGCCACAGGTGCCAACTCTCCATTCTCAAGTGTTCCTGTTTTTCAGAGTGTTACTTTTAAGAATGTCTCCCCAACATCTTACCTCACTCTGGCCTACCATGATTACAGAACTTGTGAGTTAATTTTAATTCAGTCAGGTTATAAATAAATAAACATTTAACATTTCACCATTTTCAGGTACAAGTATTTTTACTGATGGAGCAGGAACTCACTGCTGATGAAGATATTTCACGGTAATATGTAATTTAAATATATTGTTGTCCATCAGCTGCTGACAGCACTGTCTCCTGCTTACAGGACTTCAGGGCCCTCTGTGGCTGGTCTGGAGACAACGTACACAGGAGGTAATGGCTTCTCTACTTCATATAACAGCCAGCGGTGGTTAAACCTCTATCTCTCTGCTTGCAAATTTTTGGATTTGGCTCTCGCATTGCCCTCTGAAAACCTTCCTCAGTTTCAGATGTAAGTAAAAGCAAGGATATTAAATGGTTATTTACTGATGCTGATGTCATTATTCTATACATAGGTACCGATGGGCCTTTATTCCAGAAGCCTCAGATGATTCAGGTTTGGAAGTCAGAAGGCAGGGTATACATCAACGAGAATTTAAACCTTACGTGGTACGACTAGCAAAACTTCTTCGGAAAAGAGCAAAGGTATCGCATTCTTTTGTGATTGTTTTGTTTTAATTAATACCAGTTCACTTTTTGTTTTCTGCAGAAAAATCCAGAGGAAGACAACTCAGGGAGAACATTGGGTTGGGAGCCAGGGCACTTGCTGCTCACCATCTGCACCGTGCGCAGTATGGAGCAGCTCCTGCCGTTCTTCAATGTGCTCAGTCAAGTCTTCAACAGCAAAGTCACAAGCCGATGTGGAGGACACTCAGGGAGTCCTATCCTCTACTCAAATGCCTTCCCTAATAAGGACATGAAACTGGAGAACCACAAACCATGTTCCAGCAAAGCCAGGCAAAAAATAGAAGAGATGGTAGAAAAAGATTTTCTGGAAGGGATGATAAAAACTTGAGCACCATTGCTGGTTCCATTTAGCTTACATGTAAATGTAATTATTTAAAACACACACACTGCTCTGCGTTGTATAGTTTTTCCTTTTTTGTATGTAACAGAACACATTTCAGATTGTATTTAATTTAAATATTTGTATATAAGAGCAAATGTCTGAATGTGGCCTGAATCAAGTTTAAATATTGTTGGCTCATACTGATTATGGTGCCTAAGAGAGCTATATATATACACATGTAAAGTCCATTGTTTTTATTGTCCTGAGTTGTCTTAAACCTGCAAAATATACACTACCCATTTTTTTTTTCCATTGGTTTCAGACTTGGTTCAATTAAGATTGGTTGGGGATTTTTCTCTTTTCCTTATTAACCATGTTCTGGTATCAGAATGGTGTTCCTTCTCCATCAGAGGCTGGGAAACGTATTATAATTAGTTTTTCTCCCACATACCTTCACCAAGAGCAGTGAAGAATAACTGAAGGCTGGACCATGCATCCTTAAAAGTATTGCATGAGCATCTCCACCTCAGTATGGAAGAGGGATGGACAACCCCCTATTCATACCTCTGAGTTCCTGATGGCATTAGTCATATAGGTAAGTCATCTAATAATCTTTCTTAAGACTCTGCAATGGAAAAACTGGTTGTATAAAGTCTTCTCTGCCCTCTCCATTTGTATCAGCAATGGGGAATGCTGCAAAACATCATCTTGCTCATGTGATGGTGATGGCAAAGATATCACAAGGAGTTGGTAATAAGATTTAATTTTCCAGTAGCCTGCATGAATTGTTCCCCACATAAAACTGTACAGTTAGTGACTGAATTGTATACTTAAGTCCCAGTATTTTACATTAGTGAGACTGAAATTAGAGGTAAATTTCTTTAACAAGTGTAAGGCTTACCTATTTATAAAGAATTATTCTGTTAGTGTTTAAGAAAAACAGATCTAGAGACAATCCAGTAGGCTGCATTGTAAACATTATGATTATAAATCTCTTAGTACTGCCATTATTATTGACAGTTTTGTAAAGACTTGTAAAAAGTCCAGTTTCTCAGGAATATGAAAATTATCTTCAGAAACCTGGTTGGGGCCTTTCTCCAATTCCTCCAGCCAGCTGAAATACTGCCAAGCTCACTTCATGTGCAAGGTGATCTGCACTTTCCTGCAAATTACATTAAAAGAGATTAGATGAGAAAGACATAGCATGTGTCTAACATGGGCAAGACCATGTTACTTGGAACTCTGGGGAAGAGAGGGGTGATTCTTGATTTTGTTTCACTAACAAATTCTAATGAAAACCTTTTTTCATCTTTCAGTAACAAATTCCAAAGCCCTTAAATAAACGGAAAACAGACCAAATTCTTCTAAATAAGGTAAGTTTTTAATCAATTCAGATTATAAAAATCCATCACCTAATATTAGGCTCTTTTTCAATAGAACTATCCCAGCTTACTTGTGAGTCTGCTTCTGCATATACTCGGACGACATCTTCTGTACCAGAGGGCCGGACAAAAGCTCGAGAAAGCTTGTACTTCTTCACCAGGTCATTGATTGCCTCCTGTAATCCTGGGGGTGTAACTGCTTGTCTTTCAGCATCGGTAGTGCTAATAACTCTCCTGTCTGCAACCTAAGTGCAAGCATTTCATATTTGTTACTCTATTACACTTCCTTTCAGAAGCTTAACCTGTTAAACATACATTCTACGAAAAGTGCCAGACTAAATATAAAATTACATTAAAACTTCTTTCTCCAAGGTCAGGGTAATTAATTTCAACATTTGTGCAACTTTTCTCTTTTTCTTCAGTCTATAAAGAATTACCTTTGGCAAAAAATATTTCCACAAATGCTTAGAGTTACCACTAAGATAATGGCCAGTAAATACGATATGACTAAGTCCCATATCACACACAAAAACAGGATAAGTGGTAGCCCATTATATAAGAAGACCGATAAGAATTTCTTAAATATGCCAAAAATAATCTGAACAATCAGCCATTTCTGTGAACTGTGGCTTTAGTACCTCCAATTGTCTTTCACAAATTCTGTTGGTGAATGTGTAAACTGGCATAAACATGTACAGAAATCAATTAGCAATTTATCTGAATTCTCTCCCTCAGGAAGTACTCTGTGAACTAAACATAATGCAGAGTAAGTACTTTCACTTGAAATGACAGGGCATCTGAGTTTTGCTTCAAAATAATGTTGGGGCCAGGTGCAGTAGCTCACACCTGTAATCCTAGCACTTTGGGAGGCCAAGGGAGAAGGATCACCTGAGCTCAGGAGTTCAAGACCAGCCTAGGCAACATAGTGAGATCTCGTCTCTAAATAAAATATACAAAAGAGTATTGGGAGGGGGTATGAAGAATGTATAGGGCAATAATTGAAATCTGTTGAAGCTGGGTACACAAAAGTTCATTATGTTGTTTCTCTACATTTATATCTATTTTTAATTTTTTTATATCTATTTTTAATTTTCCATAATAAAATCTCTTTAAAAAAGTGATGCGTCATTCATATTATTTATTATATCA